TCTTCTTGTGGGGCGACTCCATGGGGGAGGAGCTGTGGGTGCTGATCTGGCTGTACTCGCAGTCTTTCATGGGCCCGCCGCCGCCGGGAGGCATCCACGAGGGCAGCCGGCTGGGGGCGCACACCCCCAGGAGCCCCCCGGCCGCGCGGGCCCCGCCGAGCCACGACCGCCGCCGGCCGCCCGGCCGCCCCCCGAGCCGCGGCGCCGCGGCCCCTACACGGGCTCCCGGCTCGGCGACAACTTTGCCGAGGACACCCAGGTTAACCCTCCGGGGAGCCCAACTGTCATAGCAGAATCCCCGCTCCGTGAGGGGACGGCGCTGGTCCGCAGCCCGCGGCAGCACTCCTCCGTCGCTTCCAGCCCGCGTCCCGGGGCGCGGGGCTCAGCCCGGCCGGCCCCCGGGTCGCCGAGCGCCCGCCCCCTCGCGCGGCTGCCCGCTCGGCCCCGCAGCCCCCGGCTCCCCGGCCGCGCCTCGGCTCTGGCCCGCCGACCCCCGAGCACTGCGCCCCGAGGGGACACGAGGCGGCGGCCCCGGCGCCGGCTTCCTCGGGAGCCACTTCTGCGGCGCGGCCAGGTTGGGTCCACTCCTTCCTCCGGCAGCGGATCCTCCCAGGAGAGAGCGCTGGCGACTGGGCGGCCGCGCGCGGCACCGGCAACCCCTCCCAGGGGTGGGGACAACCACGCACGTTTTTCTGTCAGGAGCCTCTCGGCGAGAGCCGGGGCGCCGCTCGCACCGCGACCCGGTGTCGCTGCGCCTGGCAGCCTAGTCGAATCCGCGGCCCCCGCGCGGGGATGCGCGGGCCGAGGGCGGCGGCGGCTCGCGGGCCGCGCGGCGAGGGCTCCCTTGCTCCCTCCTACCCGGAGGAAGCGGCCCCGGCGCGAGGAGGGCCGCGGGGACACAGCACAGACACTTGTTTGCAAGGCTCAGCCCGGCGCGCGCGCGGCGCTCCGAGTGGGTCCGCCTCCTCCGGGCCGGGTGGGCGGTGGCCTCGCGCCTCACCCGCGGCTCCTCCTCCTGCTCCTCCTCCTCCTCGCCCGCGAAGCCAGGGCACCGGCGCAGCGAGATTCCAGCCCCAGCCCCCTCGGGCGGGCGCCCTGGGGTGTGGAAGGCGCGGGGCTCCCTGTGGCATCGCCCAAGTAGGGATGGGGTCGGGCGCCCGCGGCCCCGCCGCGCAGTGCGCTCCTGGCCGACTTCAGTCCGTCTCGCGGCTTCTTCCGGGTTTATCCCGCGCAGCAGCTGCCGCCTCGGGACACGCTCATTCCCACGGCCACCGGCAAGCCACTCCTGGCGACTCCCCGGGACCTGAGGAGCCGCGGCGCGGAGGTGACCCTCCCCGGCCTGCGCCTCCCTTCTTCCTCCTCCCCAGCTGGGCGCGTGGTCGCGTCGCCCGGGGACTCTGGTGATGCCCGAGAAATGGGCTGGGGGTGCCGGGTGCCAGGATGGGGTGGGGCGGCCCTAGGCCGGCCTGACTTCGGGACCGGGCTGCGGGCGAGGGTCTCGGGGCCCGGCTCGGCCGGCTTCCGGGCCGAGAAAGAAGGGCAGAGGAAGCGGTCAGGGTCCCCTCCGGCCCCGGCCTCCCTCCCGGAGTATAAGCCCTTGGAGGCCAGGTTTTGGGTTGCTGCCGCCCAGCTCTTTCGGTCTCCACTTCTCCCCACGGACGTTTACAGCTGCTCGCTTTATTTCTCCCTCCATTCCCCCGTGGAGCCCCCTCGGCAGCGGAGGGGTCGCGTGCTTCTCCTCTCCCGCCTGCGCCTCCCCCCTTCCCACCCGACAGCCCAGGAGGAGCTGCGGGCGCGGCCCTGGGACGGCCGGAGCCTGGGGCTTCTGCTCGCTCGCGCCCTCCCAGGCGTTGCCGCGGGTCCGAGCCCCCGCAGAGGTGGGCATAGCCCCGGGGCCGCAGAAAACGAAGGCAGCTGGGCAGGGATGCTCAATTTCCCGAGCCCCACTTTCCTTTCACAGCCCACTGGGATGTGTAGTTCTTCCGCCCGCAGGCCTGCGCCGAGGAGAAGCACGACTCGGGGCCTTAGAAACTACAAGTCCCTGCATCCCCCGCGACAAGGGCAGGAGAGGCGTGGTGCTGGGCGTTCTGGGGCTAGGTGGTGGGAGATGGGAACCAACAAAGGGGGTTGTGGGGAACGGTGCCTTCTCTGTACTGGGCAGTTTGCACGTTACACATGTTCTTTGTCTAATCTTCGCCGGAACCCGGTGAGGCATTATTGTATCCAGCTTAGAGAAAGCTTAACTACTGGCCAAACATCACAAAGCTCCCAAGTAGTAGAGATGGCATCGAACCCAGAGCCCTAAGTATGTCCCTTACAAAGCGTGCCTCAGTGAGGAGTGTCGAAGGGGGATGAGATTGGCTTATCCAAGAGGGCCAGTTGGGAGGAGCTGTGGTAAGGAAAAAGTGATGGGAATAGCAATTAGAGTATGACATGCAATTACAAGGAGTTTTGAATACAAGTGAAATTTACAGGGGTCCATTCCAAAGCCGGTTAGAGTCTAGGGAGAATGGATCTTAAGCACACGATAATAATTGGGTTTTAATTATTTTAGATATTGTATGAGAGACAAGCATATTACAGGGACAATTAAGTATTTGTGGCTGGACTAGTTTTAAAAAACCAACTGGAAAGCTTCATACATTTCAAGTGAAAGCTCTCATATGCTTTCCTGTCCTTTAGCTAATGAGATCAACGGGGTATTATTCTTATTCTGTTTATTGCAAGCACCTTTTCTGTGGGTGTCCAATTAATATAATAGATCCATTGATTTGATGGCATTAAAAAAGACTCCCACTCTTATTCTCAATGAAACCGAATTTTTCTGGCATTAT